TAATTGTGCAAACTTTTGAAAGTCTTTTAACCTGGTTGTGGGCCATTTTTCCTCATCTATGAAGTGGAGAGCATGCTATTTCGCATGGTTTTAGTGAAGAATAAGACACATAACCTGGTGAAAGCACCAAGGAAGATGGCTGGGTTCAAAGTACCCCATAAATATCACCTCTTCCCTTTCTTCAGGACTTCCATTCCTGTCTCAGAGGAGGGTGGATGTGGCTGGTGGTCTCCTTTTGTCTGTCTGTGGATACATAGATGGACATCACACACAGACACACATGTGCACACACTGTTCTTGAAAAGCCCACTAACACCTGCCCCCTTCCATGATTTGTCCACAGAACAGCATGTTTTTCAGCTGAGGGCTCACATGTACCAAGCCCGGGGCCTCATCGCAGCTGACAGCAATGGACTTTCAGACCCTTTTGCCAAAGTCACGTTCCTTTCTCACTGCCAGACAACAAAGGTAACCAGGGTAACCAAGACAGCCTGCTTCTTTCCTGCAGCCTGCAACTGACCCACAGAAGATCCCAGGAAAGAAACAACGGGGGCATGTTGCAAATACCTGCATCTTTGGGTGTGTAGATGTTTCAGACTGAAAAGCGAATATGTGCCCAGAAGGACTGGTGTGGGGAAGGTCTATTGTTTCAGTGTGATTCATTGTCCTAGGGCAAAGGATGCAAGTCCCTGAGGCGAAGGAAGGCTGGGAGAAAAAGAGGAATGAGGCGGAGAAGGCTAAAGTGCCAGGCACGAGGCCAAGTGCAGTGGGGAAGGAGCAAATGAGGAAACAGCACAGATCAACCTGCAGGAGGTTTATGATCCAATCATTATGAAGGGGTCTCAGTGGGGAGAAACATTTTCCAGTTTTGTGGTCAAGATGCGCTAGACTTTGCACTCACCAGCTGGGGAGCTTCGCATGCTTTTAACATCTTTATGCTTCACAGTCCCCCTCCTCTGGAAAATACTACTTCATAATGGATATTGTGAGTATTAAGGGAGATGGGTTGTCTTAATCCATTTAGCATTGCTTATAACAGAATACCTGAAACTGGGTAATTTCTAAAGAAAAGGAAATTATTTTTTACAGTTATGGAGGCTGGAGGTCCAAAGTTGAGGAGCCGTATCTGATGAGGGCCTTCTTGCTGGTGGGACCCTGCAGGTTCCGAGGCAGCACAGGGCATCACGTGGCAAGGGGGTGGAGCATGCTAATATGCTCGCTCAGGCCTCTCTTCCTCTTCTTCTGAAGCCACCAGTTCCCCTCCCATGACAGCCTATTAATCATAGATTAATCCATTTGTGAAGGCAGATCCTTTATGACCCAAACACCTCTTAAAGGTCCCGCCTCTCAATACTGTGACATTAGGGATTAAATTTCAACATGAGTTTTGGAAAAGACAAATATGCAAATCATAGTATGGGTCTGTGCCTGTTTCCTCTGTCTTTCTCCCTATCCTATACAACTAGTACTAAAATGTGAAAGGATTCCTAATCAGCAAAAATCCAGTAGGATGCTTGTCTCATTAGATTCTGTTCTTTAAACATTTATTCTGTTCTCTGATTTGTGGTTTGAAAAGAGGAAAACTCAGTAAAGAATTGCCCATCTCAGGGAGTTAAGCACCATGGGTTAGCACACACAGTGCCCTAAGGTTACTTTCTAGCTCATCTCCTCTTTGGCTGCATGTCTTTGGGCAAGTAACACAACTCACTAAACCTCAGGTTTGTCATTTTAAGATGGGACTGTCATGAAGAAGCAGATATTTAAGTTTATAAAATGATTGATAAATGATGGCCATGACATTGGCTGATGTTGAGAGGGCTAACATTGTTCTCCAGGGCAAAGCCCATGACCTCGATGATAGAGTAGACTGCATTTTGATTTATGACTCGCACACTGACAGCGTGATGTGAACCAGCCTCACATTCATTGAACCAGTGCCTGTCGGGTGCTGGCTTTTTGCCAGGCCACATGCTGGGCTCTGGAGGATGAGAGGAACCAGACTCTGCTCCAGTGTAATATACAATCCAGGCATGGATGCAGGCCTCATGACACACGAGTCACTACACTATGATAAGCCTCAGGGTGCAGGGCTGTACAGAGTCCTACAAGAGCCAGGTAGAGAAAGGGTTAGTTCTACCTGGGGGAGAAGTCAGGAGACACCTCAGAAGAAAGGTGACTTCATCCTCATTCAGTGACTGAGCATAAAAATGAGAAGACAACAGACTGCTTTCTCTTTCCTGTGTTTTGAGAGTTAGTATAGAGCATGGTGATGATGAGTATAGACTCTGGAGCTGCGCTGTCTGGGTCAAAATCCACGCTCTTCCATTTATCAGCTGTGTGACTCTAAACAAACCTCTGTTTGTGCCTCAATTTCTTTATCTGTGAAATAGGGATGATAACCTTGTACATTCCTTCCAGAGGATAAAATACCCAGGACAGTACCTTGCTTAAAACTAAGGCCTATGTGACTGCTTGTTGTTGTTGTAATTGAGGCTTCCTTCCTACAGCAAGGGAGTTCTCATAGGATGGACCCCTGGAGCCCTCCTCCACCTGCCACAACACTGTGGAGTTCCAGGGCCTTAGTGAAGTACAGGATTTGGACTAAATCCTTGGTCTGCTGTGTAATTATCCTTGTATTTTGTATCTCCATACAGCATCTTCATTTGATTTACATCCATATCTCAAAGGAACAGATGGCTTTTATTTGTCAAATAATTATTTGAAAGGGAAAATAGGTTCTGTTGAGTTCTGGACTCTGTCTCCATAATTTTAAGCCAAGTACCTCATTTTTGTTAATAATAATAGCTGCTATTTACTAAAAGCTCCCCACGTGCTGGGCACAATGCTTAGCATTTTATATGCATCATTTGCTACATCTCACTGCAGCCCAAAGCTGGATGTTATTAGTGTCTTCATTCTACAGATGAGGAAGGTAAGGCTCGGAAGCGATATAGCTAGAAGATGGTGGAGCCAAGATGGAAACCCAGGTTTGTCCAATTCCAGAGTCACTTTGCTTAACCACTCCACTTCCATTTTCATAAGAAAGGGTACCAATTTCCCTCTCCTGTTTCACTTCTGCGCTAACACAGAGGGACTTGTCTGCAGGTGACATGCCCCCTTTATGTATTTTTAATGATGAGGAAAGCTGAACCTGGGCCCCTGCAGTCATAGCCGAGTGCCACTGTTCAGCTGGTAGCACTCACCTGACCACGCGGGGCTCAGGGAGAAAAAGCCTCCGAAGGCTGTTCCTGAAAAACCAGTGCTTTATAAAGTGACTTAATGGAATGAAATATTTCAAAGAGGGGAATCCAGTCATTCCCAACATCACTGGGGATATGGGACATAGAAATCTTGTGATTGAAATACAAAGGGAAGGAGAGAAAGCTCCGACAGAGAAAGGCTTCTGGGATGAAAGAGGGAAACAGACTAAGTGGCTAAGAGGGAGCATTAGAGGAGAAGGGGAGGAAATCTTAAGAGGGTGAAGCACGGAACCTGCCATTTGCAACAACCAGGCTGGGGCTTAGTCCTGAGGACATGAATGGTCTCTTACCCCAGTGCACCAAGGCTGCCATGTGGCAGGCGTTCAGTAAATGTTTACTCATTTATAAAAGAATATGGGCTGGGATCGGGTAGGATGGGTAACAAGCAATTATTGAGCACCTGATGTGTGCCAAGCACTTAATATTCTTGGACAATGCTCATAACTCCGCAGGGTAGGTGCTAACCCCATTTAAATGAGGAAAACTAAGGTTTGGAGGGTTAATATCCAACGTGCCCAAGTCCAACATCAGGTAGGTAATGAAACTAGAATTTCCCTCCAGAGTTATTTGATTCTAAAGCTATACTCTGTCCATGACAGCTGGCTCCATCATCAAAATGTTAGCTAAGTGCTACCATAACTTCCAGATAATGTCATTTAACTCAGTTATAATGCATAACTCTTTAAGAAAGCCCTTAAGAAATGAGGCGAATTATAGGCACCTTGGCAGAGTATCTTATCCTCTGGAAGGAATGTACAAGGTTATCATCCCTATTTCACAGATAAAGAAATTGAGGCACAAAGAGAGGTTTGTTTAAAGTCACATGGCTGATAAATGGAAGAGCGTGGATTTCGACTGAGGCAGTGCAGCTCCAGAGTCTATATTCATCATCACCACTCTCCATACTAACTCTCAAAACATAGTAAAGAGAAAGCAGTCTGTTGTCTTCTCATTTTTATGCTCAGTCACTGAATGAGGACGAAGTTACCTTCTTTCTGAGGTAGGTAGGAGAATGTATGTTTGTTTGGGTGAATCTTTTGCTTTTCTTTGGTCCCTGCTTCCAGATAATCTCCCAGACCCTCTCTCCGACCTGGAACCAGATGCTGCTGTTCAATGATTTGGTGCTGCATGGAGATGTGAAGGAGCTGGCAGAGTCCCCGCCCTTAGTGGTGGTGGAGCTGTATGACAGCGACGCTGTGGTGAGTGTCCCCCTGGGCCAGTGCTGACCACAGGAAATACAAACTCATTTCTTTTCTTCTTTAGGGGAAGCCAGAATATTTGGGTGCCACAGTGGCTGCTCCTGTTGTGAAGCTGGCTGACCAGGACTATGAGCCCCCCAGGTTATGCTATCACCCCATCTTTTGTGGGAATCTCTCTGGAGGGGATCTCCTTGCTGTATTTGAACTGCTGCAGGTGAGTGAACCAGATGTGGCACGAGATCTATTAGCATCTAACTCATACTTGCCTTGTGCGGTAGGTTCCTCCTTCTGGGCTGCAAGGCCTCCCACCCGTTGAGCCACCAGACATCACCCAGATCTACCCGGTTCCTGCCAACATTCGGCCGGTGCTGAGCAAATACCGAGTGGAGGTACGGGTCAGCGGAGGAGCTGAGTTGTTCTTTGTGGTGATGGCTCTGCTGGTCTTTTCCTCAGGTTCTCTTCTGGGGAGTTCGGGAAATGAAGAAGGTGCAGCTCCTCTCTGTGGATCGGCCTCAGGCTCTCATTGAGTGCGGAGGACAAGGTGTGAAGTCCTGCGTGATCCAGAGCTACAAGAACAACCCGAACTTCAGCATCCAGGCAGACGCTTTCGAAGTGGTGCGAGCTTCTCACTCTCCCGACCTGGCTCAGGCCCCTTCTTCATCTCATCCTCTCTCTGCAGGAACTGCCTGAGAACGAGCTTCTGCACCCGCCACTGAGCATCTGCGTGGTGGACTGGAGAGCTTTTGGGAGGAGTACCCTTGTGGGCACCTACACCATCAACTACTTGAAGCAGTTTTTGTGTAAACTCAGAGAGCCCCTTGCCCCCATCACACAGGTGGATGGAACCCAGCCTGGGCACGGTGAGAAGCTGCTCTTAGATTTTGTAGCTGTACAGCTCCCTGACCTGATGTGCTTTCATTTCAGATATTTCAGATTCGCTAACAGCCACTGAGTCCTCTGGAGCCCACAGCTCCTCCCAGGATCCCCCAGCAGATCACATTTATGTGGATGTTGAGCCACCTCCCACAGTGGTGCCCGACTCTGCCCAGGCCCAGCCGGCCATCCTGGTTGACGTCCCTGACTCATCCCCGATGCTGGAGCCTGAACACACACCTGTAGCCCAGGAGCCACCAAAAGATGGAAAACCTAAGGTCAGACTAAAATCCCTCTCTATATTTACAAGAACTAATAACCCATTCCCTCATCCCTTGCCAGGATCCCAGGAAGCCTTCCCGGAGGTCCACTAAGAGGAGAAAGAGGACCATAGCAGATGAATCTGCTGAAAACGTGATTGACTGGTGGTCTAAGTATTATGCCTCCCTGAAGAAAGCCCAGAAGGTAGAGTCTCCCCTACCTGTGGCAGTTAAGAGTGGTGTCAATAATATTGTCTCCTTTTTCAAAGGCAAAGGAGAGAAATCCCAAGGGAAAAAAAGGCAATACAGGTAAGCAGTTATTCTGGGGACATTTGTCCATATGAGAAACCTAATTTCTGCTGAATATCCACAGAGGCAAAGCCAGATGAGGTAGTGGTAGATATAGAAGATGGGCCAAAGAAGAAGAAAGACAAAATGCTCAAGAAGAAACCCAAAGATGATGGAATCCCCAACCTGGCCATCTTGCAGGTATGTGGGGACACAGGCATCTCTGCCATGGATCTTAGCACAATCTTCTCCCTTTTCCCTAAAGATATATGACGGTGATCTCGAGAGTGAATTCAACAATTTTGAAGACTGGGTGAAAACTTTTGAGCTCTTCAGAGGCAAGTCTACGGAAGATGACCATGGTCTTGATGGAGACCGAGTCATAGGAAAATTTAAGGCAGGTTCCATTTTTAATCCTTTTATTTGGCTTCATTTCAATGGGTTGCGTTTTGTGGTTCCAGGGCTCCTTCTGCATCTACAAAAGCCCCCAGGATTCTAGCTCTGAGGACAGCGGGCAGCTGAGAATCCAGCAAGGGATTCCGCCCAATCACCCTGTCACAGTGCTGATCAGAGTATACATTGTCGCGGTGAGCCATTCTTGTTTGCTCTGAGGGGGTGTTGAACCAAAGACATTTTCTTTTTCCTTTCCAGGCATTTAATCTTAGTCCAGCTGATCCAGATGGCAAATCAGATCCCTACATTGTGATCAAGCTTGGCAAGACAGAAATCAAAGACCGGGATAAATACATCCCTAAACAACTGAACCCAGTATTTGGAAGGTCAGTGGCCATCTGGGCTGTGTTTTATTGTCACTGACTCTTGAAGTCTCTGCTTGGACCGCAGGTCATTTGAGATCCAAGCCACATTCCCAAAAGAGTCCCTGCTCTCCATCCTGATCTATGACCATGACATGATTGGCACAGATGACCTTATTGGTGAGACCAAGATCGACCTGGAGAACCGCTTCTACAGCAAACACCGAGCCATCTGTGGCTTGCAGAGCCAGTATGAGATGTAAGTTCTTTCTCCCCGGGAGACACTTGGTAACCTCAAAGTGTGTTCTCCCTCCACTTTTCAGAGAAGGATACAATGCCTGGAGAGACACGTCCAAACCCACCGAAATCCTCACTAAGCTCTGCAAAGACAACAAGCTGGATGGACCCTACTTTCACCCTGGGAAAATACAGATAGGAAACCAAGTCTTTTCTGGAAAAACTATCTTCACTGAAGAGGACACTGGTAACTCCCTGCAAAATATCCTGCTGGTGTTGACATCTGACAAGTTTGTCTTTCTTTCCTGCAGATGAGACAGTGGAGTCTTATGAACACCTGGCCCTCAAGGTTTTACACTCTTGGGAGGATATCCCGGAAGTCGGGTGTAGGCTGGTTCCTGAACACATAGAAACTCGGCCACTGTACCACAAGGATAAGCCAGGAATGGAGCAGGTAGTGGGCAAGACTATTCTGGCCCTAAAAGTAAGCTAAAGAAGATATTTTTTTTCTTAACAAGGGCCGCCTGCAGATGTGGGTGGACATGTTTCCCAAGGATATGCCTCAACCTGGACCTCCTGTTGACATCTCTCCAAGGCGACCCAAAGGGTATGTCAGCTGTAGCCCCAGCTTCAGGGGAACATCGACCTAATGCTTCCTTCTCCCATCCCAGATACGAATTGAGAGTGACCATCTGGAACACTGAAGATGTCATTTTAGAGGATGAGAATATCTTCACAGGCCAAAAATCAAGTGATATTTATGTGAAAGGGTAAGGTTATCAACAAACTCCAACCTCCCATTGAGTGTTTAAATTATTTTGAATCTATTTTTAGGTGGTTAAAGGGCTTGGAGGATGACAAGCAGGAGACAGATGTGCATTACAACTCCCTGACTGGAGAGGGCAACTTCAACTGGCGCTTCCTGTTTCCCTTTCAGTATCTCCCAGCTGAGAAGCAAATGGTCATTACCAAGAGGGAGAACATCTTCTCTTTAGAGAAGATGGAGTGTAAGACTCCTGCTGTGTTGGTGCTGCAGGTTTGGGATTTTGAAAGGCTGTCCTCAGATGACTTCCTGGGTAAGCCAGTGGCTTCATCAAGCACATATTAACTTCCCTAACTGTTAGGGTCATCTCTCCACAGGCACCCTGGAAATGAACCTCAACAGTTTCCCTCGAGCAGCTAAGTCTGCCAAAGCCTGTGATCTTGCCAAGTTTGAAAATGCAAGTGAGGAGACCAAGATCTCTATATTCCAGCAAAAACGTGTGCGTGGCTGGTGGCCTTTTTCTAAAAGCAAAGAACTCACAGTAAGTGACAGCTATGGGAGGTGGAGGAGATGCTGGAAACAAAAGGTTTTGCATCTTTTTGCAGGGCAAGGTTGAAGCTGAGTTCCACCTAGTTACAGCAGAAGAAGCTGAGAAAAATCCTGTTGGAAAAGCCCGAAAGGAGCCAGAGCCCCTGGCCAAGCCCAAGTGAGTGGAGTTGCTAGTGGGAACATCAGAAACCCTTTTTGATTTTCTCTTCCTTCCCCCTCAGCCGCCCAGACACCTCCTTTTCGTGGTTCATGAGCCCCTTTAAGTGCCTGTACTACCTCATCTGGAAGAATTACAAAAAGTACATCATCATTGCTTTCATTCTCATCATCCTCATCATCTTCCTCGTCCTTTTCATCTACACCTTGCCAGGAGCCATCAGCCGAAGGATCGTTGTGGGCTCATAGAGGATCATGGAGGACCCAGATCCTCGCCATATACTAATCCTCTCTTCCTTATCTGGGAGCATCTAAGAACATGTCCCATGCATGGCACTGTGCTGAGTGCTAAGGGGACAGATCAACCCTTCTTGGAAGAGATGGAAAAGAAACATTTCCTCCCTGCTCCAACCCCTGCCTCCAAGTTTCAAACTTGTAAGGCATGTTTTATCCCTTGGGCAGCATGAAATAAGGCACTTTCACCTCATGGTAATCAACAATGACCTCAAATTGACTTAGATCAATGTTTTCTTTATGTAATTGGTTATATTC